GGAGGCCAAGGCAGGTGGATAACCTGAGGTCAGGAGTTCGAGACCAGCCTGGCCAACATGGTGAAACCCTGTCTCCACTAAAAATACAAAAATTAGCTGGACATGGTGGTACACGGCTGTAATCCCAGCTACTCAGGAGGCTGAGGCAGGAGAATTGGTTGAAATCGGGAGGCAGAGGTTGCAGTGAGCCGAGATCGTGACACTGCACGCCAGCCTGGGCGACGGAGTGAGACTCCATCTCGACAAAACAAACAAAAGCTTAACTCGCAATCTTTGCAACACACCCTACCTATGTTGTAGGTGCTGTCTGTGAGCACATTTTACAGAGGGGAAACAGGCTCCAGAAGGGGGGTGTTATCTGCCTGAGGGTTCTCTGATGGAATATGGCCCAGCTTATTCCCTCCTAATCACCCCAGACCCTGGTGTTGTCCCCAGCTGGGCCCATGGAACAATGGATAGACCCCATTCCCCTCCTGAATCCCTCCCCAGGCTCCTGCCACTTCCCTTTCTCACTTCCCTTGTGCTGACCTCCCCGACCACAAGCTGACCACAGGGAACCTCTCAGGAAAGGAGGGCCGAGGTTAAGGGAGGGTGGAAGGTGGAGCAACTGACTCGATGCTCCCTCCACCCCCACGAGCAGGAACATACTGAGCACCGCACACTCACTTCACCCTGGTTCAACACCCCCACGAGGTTGACCCCGTCATTATGTTAGAGATTATGCATTTTCCACATAGGGAAACTGAGGCTCAGGGGTGTTAAGTGACTCACCCAAGGTCACACGGCTAGGAAGTTGCTGCACGCTCCTATGCTCCATTTCCTCTGGGTGAGAATTTGTCCTAGGAGCTTCTATTGAACACTGTGAGGTTGCTGGGAGGAGCGCGAGGTGCTGGGGATATAGTAACAAACAGAACAAGACCAAGAGTAAGACAGGAAATGGGGAGGGGAGAGTAGAGAAGGAGGCAGAGGGGACAGGGTGGGGTCAAAGCAGGATGCCCTCCCAGTTCCTCCTGCCTCTAGGTTCCTCTTTCCCTGCTGATTCCAGGAGCCTATCAACCCAGATAAAGCGGGACCTCCTCTCTGGTAGAGGTGCAGGGGGCAGTACTCAACATGATCACAGAGGGAGCGCAGGCCCCTCGATTGTTGCTGCCGCCGCTGCTCCTGCTGCTCACCCTGCCAGCCACAGGTGAGGGGGTGAGGGCCCAGCTGGCCCCAGGGCCCCACCCACCCATCCCCTGGCCCTGTTACAGGCTCAGACCCCGTGCTCTGCTTCACCCAGTATGAAGAATCCTCCGGCAAGTGCAAGGGCCTCCTGGGGGGTGGTGTCAGCGTGGAAGACTGCTGTCTCAACACTGCCTTTGCCTACCAGAAACGTAGTGGTGGGCTCTGTCAGCCTTGCAGGTTAGGGGGAGCCTGGGGTGGGGGATGGGGGGCCAGGATGGGATGTGTGTGCTCTTCTCCACAGGTCCCCACGATGGTCCCTGTGGTCCACATGGGCCCCCTGTTCGGTGACGTGCTCTGAGGGCTCCCAGCTGCGGTACCGGCGCTGTGTGGGCTGGAATGGGCAGTGCTCTGGAAAGGTGGCACCTGGGACCCTGGAGTGGCAGCTCCAGGCCTGTGAGGACCAGCAGTGCTGTCCTGGTGAGGAGGATGAGCAAGGCGGGCAAGCACTCTCCATCCCATTACCCTCTCTTCTCTCCCACAGAGATGGGCGGCTGGTCTGGCTGGGGGCCCTGGGAGCCTTGCTCTGTCACCTGCTCCAAAGGGACCCGGACCCGCAGGCGAGCCTGTAATCACCCTGCTCCCAAGTGTGGGGGCCACTGCCCAGGACAGGCACAGGAATCAGAGGCCTGTGACACCCAGCAGGTCTGCCCCAGTGAGTGAGGGAAGCCACAGGATGCTGATGGGCCTGCATCCCTCCACCTCCCACCCCACCACAGCACACGGGGCCTGGGCCACCTGGGGCCCCTGGACCCCCTGCTCAGCCTCCTGCCACGGTGGACCCCACGAACCTAAGGAGACACGAAGCCGCAAGTGTTCTGCACCTGAGCCCTCCCAGAAACCTCCTGGGAAGCCCTGCCCGGGGCTAGCCTACGAGCAGCGGAGGTGCACCGGCCTGCCACCCTGCCCAGGTACACCAGGATGAGGCTGCTGATGTTGCTGGCTTTCTCCTCACTCCCTTTCCTCCTCCAACAGTGGCTGGGGGCTGGGGGCCTTGGGGCCCTGTGAGCCCCTGCCCTGTGACCTGTGGCCTGGGCCAGACCATGGAACAACGGACGTGCAATCACCCTGTGCCCCAGCATGGGGGCCCCTTCTGTGCTGGCGATGCCACCCGGACCCACATCTGCAACACAGCTGTGCCCTGCCCTGGTCAGCATCTCAGGGTTCACGATTTGCATGCCTGGTCCAATCCCCTGTTGCCCTGTCTCTGCAGTGGATGGGGAGTGGGACTCGTGGGGGGAGTGGAGCCCCTGTATCCGACGGAACATGAAGTCCATCAGCTGTCAAGAAATCCCGGGCCAGCAGTCACGCGGGAGGACCTGCAGGGGCCGCAAGTTTGACGGACATCGATGTGCCGGGCAACAGCAGGATATCCGGCACTGCTACAGCATCCAGCACTGCCCCTGTGAGTGTCCCACAGACTGTGCTCTGAGGGTGTCTGACTCTGTGACCCCTACCCCTCATTGCAGTGAAAGGATCATGGTCAGAGTGGAGTACCTGGGGGCTGTGCATGCCCCCCTGTGGACCTAATCCTACCCGTGCCCGCCAGCGCCTCTGCACACCCTTGCTCCCCAAGTACCCGTGAGTGAGAGGGCAAAGTATGCCTGGGAGGGCCTTCCGTTCCTCCCCACCCCTAATGCCTCAGGCCCACCGTTTCCATGGTCGAAGGTCAGGGCGAGAAGAACGTGACCTTCTGGGGGAGACCGCTGCCACGGTGTGAGGAGCTACAAGGGCAGAAGCTGGTGGTGGAGGAGAAACGACCATGTCTACACGTGCCTGCTTGCAAAGACCCTGAGGAAGAGGAACTCTAACACTTCTCTCCTCCACTCTGAGCCCCCTGACCTTCCAAACCTCAATAAACTAGCCTCTTCGAGTTCGTCTACGATTCCTTAAAGGAGGAAAAACAACCTATCCCCTTCCCCAAAAGTAGGGTGATAGCATCTCATAGGGCAAACAGCACAGCACGGGCCAAGACACAGCAGCCTGTTGCGGAAAACAGTATTTTCCACTGTGGTCGCAGGTTGGCAGGAGTGAAAGCGAGTGTGCAGTCCCAGCCTCTCCCCGCCGCTGCCATAACCCCAATGTCTGGGCCCTGCGCAGCCCCCTTAGAGCCTCAGGGCCGCCCGGCACGTTCCTCTGCAGAGCTCCGCGTTACGGGTTTCCTGATTGGCTACTTGTCCTGGCAGGCACTTCTTGATTGGCCGGCGTGCTTGTTCGTTGTCTCCCCGTCTCCTGGACCTCCCTAGATTCCCACCAGCCGGAACCCTGGAGGAGCCTCTGCCGGCCGACTCCGACTCCGCGTCAGTCGAGGATGAACGGCAGAGGCGTGGCCGAGGCTGGCACCCTGCCGCCCGAGCACCTGCACCCACCCACTCCCGACAGCCCAGCTCCAATGCCACAATTACCAGCGACAAATAGCTCGGCGAGGCGGGGGGCGGGCCGAGGAAGTGCCTGTGTTGCGCTCTGAGCTGAGGAGGGGCAAAGAAGCTAGAGTCAGTATCCGCCCGGAGGAGCCCCCAAGACAAATCCAGACACTTTCCTCTGGTAATTTGTTCATTCATTCAACACTTATTAGCGCCTGCTGTATGCTAAAGCTGAGTCTGAGCATCTAGGGTGGAGGAGGGCTGGTAGAAAGAGGACATCTGAGTGAGGGAACAGACTCAGAAGGTATTCCTTTCGTGTGAACATCTATTCAACACTTAACGCCTACTGTATACTAACAATAGTGCTGGACATCACGGAGAATAGAGAAGAAGAGGAATCAGAGCGTTACGTGTCTCCGCAGTAAAGGGAACAAAGCCAGACACCAGTGCTTTTAGCATTTGCTCATTCATTT